TCACATTAATTTATTATACAGTTGTTACATTCTGCATGGTTAATAAAGGATGACTTGCCAAGAGAAATCTTAATTTCATCAGGTTTCTAGAACAGTTTTTAAAACAGTATTGAAAACATTACTATGTTTTTATACTTCTTCACTGTGTATGAGGAAAAGTTGACCACTTGAGTGTTGTTATCAATGTACACTAAACTAGATGTACAGTTCAGGGGACATCAGCACATATATGGACATTTGGCAGATTTCTTGAGCCAATAATTCTGGTCCTTCTCTTTTAAAAGTTCTTAGTTAGGTAACCACAGATAATTGAACCAGAGAAGTCGTCTCATGGTGTGCTAAGTAAACACAGATGAAGATAGAGCCAGCTGACTTCAGCAACTCTTCTCTGCATGGTGTGTCTCTGAGACTTACATTGAAGATGTATAATATGGGTTACTTTTACTTCAGTTTCTTGTAGTTACAGCTTCTGCATGTATCATGCCCCAGAAAAAGGTAATCATCTTCCCATTATGACATGCAGTATACAATTTATAGTCTTTTTTGTGGGGAAGGAGTTGGGGAAGAAAGTGAGTTTAATGGACCTGAGGTAATGTTTAATAACAGGATATGTAAGTTAAATTGACCAGCTGTTGTATGTCTCTGTGTTTGCTGTGATAGAATTTGGGATAGTGAGAAATTTCACACTAATTTTATTCACACTAAACAATTCTAATTGTTTCTTTTTTATAAAAAAATGTGAAATTTGCCTAATTAAGAGGCTGTCCTTTTTAAATTAAATATAAATTTGGTGTTCTTCTGGAACTCTGCTGTTTCGAGTGCTTTTTGTCCTCATTCAGTATTATTAATGCAAGACAACCTGCTTGCATGCAGCTAAGCATGGCTTCTTTCTCTTATGTATAACACAGAGTGGGCAGGGTGTACAAAACTCATCTACATCCTTCTCAGAAAACTTCTGTGTAACACTGCCATGTGCTAAGCCTACGGAGGTGAGGAAGAGGGTTTTTTTTTTTTTTTTTTTTTTAATTGATGGTTTTGGCTCAAGCTTTGGAGGGACGAAGAAATGGTGTGGATTCTGTGAAATCACAGGATGTCTAAGTTCCAAGGGCTTTAGGAATTGCCTCATATCGTGCGTCTAAATATTGCACCCCTGCCCCTCTTCCAGTCCAGACTCATCCGAGAGGATCAGCACAATTCCATTAGTAAATGAAGTCACAACTTGGGGATTGATGGGGATAATTAATAAAAAGGGCCACAAGTGGTTCCAAGTGCTCCTGCAGTCATACACACACATACTCTGTTTAGCATCCCGAGTTCTCAGAGAAGGAAGAGGTGTGGAGAAGTTATTTGAATTTGTTAGTTCTCAGATTTTTTTATCAGGGTAAGCAGTTTTTAAAAATTAAAGAGTGAAGAGAAAGTGATGGACATACACTTGCCAACTTTTATTCATTTGGACATTTAAAAGGAAAATCATCACCATAGAGTTATAAATAAATTATAACAAATGTAACAATATAGCATATATTTAGCTTTATGAAAAACTGATATTGTCCTTCTCATTTAACTATAAAAATTTCATCACTGGCTGGATGCTTGGTGGCTCATGCCTGTAATCCTAACACTTTGGGAGGCTGAGGATTACATGCCTGTAATCCTAGCACTTTGGGAGGCCAAGGCAGGAGGATCGCTTGAGCTCAGGAGTTCAGGACCAGTAAAACTCCATCTCTACAAAAAATACAAAAATTTGTCCGGCATGATGGTATATTCCTGTAATCCTAGCTCTTGGGAGGCTGAGGTGGGAGGATCACTTGAGCCTAGGAGGTCGAGGCCACAGTGAGCTATGATTGTGCCACTGCACTCCAGTCTGGGTGACAGAGTGAGACCCTGTTTCAATTTAAAAAAAAAGATCACTTAGTTCGTTGTGTAGGATTTAGGAATTGCTAATCAAGTAGTTATAATTAACTTGAAGAATAATTTAACAGTATACATTTTAAATTTAAAACTATGGTATTAGCCTATATCAGCTCTAAGTGAATTCTTGCCTGATGCAAGATGTGATTCCTGCACAGCCACAGAGGGGTATTTTTAATTAATTTAGGCTCAATAAACTAAAGAAGCTTTTGGAAAATTTGAACACAACTGAGAAAGCAACCCACATCAGTTTCCGTAGGTACTCACAAAGCTGGGTGGTGGTGTACATTGGTTATATTATTTACAAATACAATTTTTGGGAGACTGTGGAAGGGATAACTTGAAATCTTGAAGAATGATTTAGGGCCTTGTTACCCAAAGTCTGATCCAGGGACTAGCTACATTAATAGCACTTGGGAGCTGCTGGAAATACAGGCCTCACCCCAGACCTGCTGGATCAGAACCTGCATTTTAACAAGATCCCCAGGTGATTCACATGCATAGCAGGTTTAAGATACTGATTTAGAGTACCTTTCTGAAAACAAGGGTTTCAGTTAGGTAACTTTCACATAGCCTTTGCCTTATCTAATTAACAAGTGTTCCAAAACCAGGATTATTAGAATAAATAGGTTGTTGAGAATAGCAATTAAGACTAGCCTTAAAAAAAGGTAGTATAGAAAGGCCTTGAGACCTGCATTAATGATAATATAGCTTATAATTAGCTTATCAATTAAATATGCATGGCTGTATCTAAAGGGCTTGAAAACTGTTTTTAAGGTTTTTCTTTTCTATCTTGATTTTATATTTAGGAAAACCCAGGTAAACTCACAAATAGAGGAACATTTTTTTAAGCAGGAAAATATGTAACAATTTTTGGGCCAAATGCTTAAGAAGTGAGAATTTTGAAATGGAAACAAAAGTTGGAATCTGTCTTAGAAGTAATCTACTCCACCCCTTCTCTCCCAGCAGTTTGAGTGCTCTATTTAAAGCTAGAATTTTGAGCATGAGAACGCCACTGTGGACAACAGAGAGATTTTCTCTCTCTCTCACCTCTTCTCTTTCTCTCCTTCTATCTCCCCCTCCACCACCATCTCTCTCATCTTCTTCCCTTTGTCCCCACCCCATTGCTTTTTTCTTTCTGCTTTTCCTGTTCCCTATCCTTACGCAGGATTGTTTTACTGTTAGCCAGGTTAAGTTTAAGCTTCTTGAGGACTTTAGTACTGAAAGACAATGGCTCACTTGTAAGACCTAGTTGAAGAGTACAGATTTAGATTTGTTCAGTGTGCTGTGATCTGTAAAAAAAAAAAATCACAATGGGATTTCTACTAATGGATATGTAAATATATAATCATTCCTTTTATGCTTACATCCAGGGTTTAATTAATCCTTTGGTAATTAAGAATCCCTTCAAAGTTTGCTTGTGAGCATGTTGTTCCGACCAGCTATTAGCTCCTATACTAAAATTGGTTGCCTTGCAGACCTGTGTTATCAGTAATAAGCACCTCAAAAGTCACTCAGGAGGAAAACCGAATGGAAGACCTGAGCAGAGGGAATCTTCATTGTATACCTTTTTGTGTCTTTTGAATTGAGCCCTTTGAGTATATTAACTAATCAAATAAATAGTTAAATAAAATTTAAAGAGAAAACTTTCTAAACTTTTTCACTATGAGTGTGTGATCTCTGATGCCAGGTACTGTTTTGTGGAAGGGGAGAAAATACTAGGTTTCGGTAGCATCTTAACAAGTGATAAATGCTTTTGGCTTTATTTCTCACTGACATCTTGTACTTCTGGTGGTGTATTTCTTCTTTCTACTGACCAGCAAGTAAGTTCCAAAATACTGCTGAATATCAGGTTAGAAGAGAGCCAGTGTTTATTTCCCACCCTGCAGTCTTCAGTGTAAATATCTGAAAATGGTTATATTGGGAGAGACAAAAAGATCTTCCAAATCTCTCTTATACATCTGTTAGTCTACAAGAGCTTGCCAAAACTGTATTCTGAACTTTTACAGGATCCTGCTATAACCCAGCATACGTAGCCACCATCCAGATTTTGTTTTAAAAGTAGGTGTGGTTTAATTTATATTGAAGGAGGTTTCCCAGGAAGTTCCTGGGCCAGATTAGGTCTCCTCCTTCATCTTAAACTCCAATAGAAATACAGAAACCTCTCTGCTTTGATCTGAATATGTTTTAAGAGACAATGTTATGACTGGTGGTTACCGTTGCATTTTAAGTTATAAACAGTATGTAGCCACTTGCCAGAATTAACAAATAGGTTAGAGTTACATTACATTCTTTTGAATCTGAAATTGATATTTTATCACTTGTTTTGGCCTTTTTGCTGAAATGAGAATTTGTGGACGGTGGGGGCGCAAGAGAAAAAAATGTTGGTTCCATGTCTGTCAGGTAACTGGCAGAGTTAAATTCCTATGGCATATTTCTGGTCGCAAAAACATCACTAAATGTCTAAATAAAGACCAAAACACTTCTAACATTGAATATTGACATAAATGTGAACTGTACATATATTTAAGACAGAAACTAAGCACAAGATAATATTTACCCAGTTATTCCAGCTCAGGGTGCCAGGTGAGAACCAGCCCTGGACAGGGCACCATCCCATTGCAGGGCGCACTCACAGTCACTCATTCTGGAACCGTTTAGACTCATCAATGAACCTAGCATGCATAGCTTTGGGATGTGGGAAGAGTACGCAGAAAAAAAACAGGTGTGCATGGGGAGAAGGTGTGAACCATATAGACAGTGGCCTCAGTTGGGAGTTGATTTTTTTCCCCCCTTACCATCCTTCTAATGAAATGATGTTGAAGGAAACAGTGTTATTTGAGGAGCCATTGTACAGGACTTTAACTGGGATTTTGAAAGTTTATATCTAACACTGTCATTTTGATTAGATTAATTCAGGTTTGGTGATATGTTGCTTGCTTTTGTCTTCAGCTGTTAAGTCTTTTCATGCCCTGGTCTATGACAAACATGGACCTGTTTTCTGTCACTATCATTTTGCTTTTACGCCCCCAACCTTTTTTTTTTTTTTTTCCGAGACAGGATCTTGCTCTGTCACCCAGGCTGGAGTGCAATGGCGCAATCTCAGCTCACTGCAACCTCCGCCTCACGGGTTCAAGCAATTCTCTTGCCTCAGCCTCCCGAGTAGCTGGGATTACAGGCGCCTGCCACCATGCCTGGCTAATTTTTTGTATTTTTAGTAGAGATGGGGTTTCACCATGTTGGCCAGGTTGGTCTCAAACTCCTGACCTCAGGTGATCCGCTCACCTCGGCCTCCCAAAGTGCTGGGATTACAGGTTTGAGCCACTGCGCCCGGCCCAACTTTTTTTTTTTTTTTTTTTTAAAGAGATGAGGACTCACTGTGTTGCACAGCCTGGTCTTGAACTCTTGGGCCCAAGTGATCCTCGCACCTCAGCGTCTCAAGTAGCTGGCACTTACAGGTGCATGCCAATGACTGGCTCATTTTGCTTTTTCTAAAAATTCATATTAATGGATGTATACAGTTGTGTCTGGCTTGTTTCAATTCGCATAATACGTTTGGGACTCATTCATGTTGTTTTCATGTAGTTTGTTCCTTTTCATTGCTTTCCATTGCATAAATTTACCACAGTTTGTTGAGCTGATGGATATTTGGGTTATTTCCAGTATTGGAGTATTTTAAGTTTCTGTAGACCTTTGAGTACAGGTCTTTGTATGAATGTATGCTTTTATTTTCTTGCATAAATACACACAGTAGAATTTTGGGGTTGTATGATAAAGTACAGCAGCTGTATGCTTAACTTTATAAGAAACTGCCAAACTGTTTTCCAGAGTGGCCGTACTGTTTTACAAATTCCCATCAGTAGTACATGAGCGTTCCAGTTGCTCCATATCCTTGCCAACACCTGGTGTTGTCAGTCTTTAAAAAATTTTGGTCATTCCACTGAGTGTGGAATGTAGTTTTAATTTGTATTTTTAATTTTAATTTGTAGTTTTAATTTTCATTTCCTTTTGGTTTGTGGATTTGTACTTTGTGGCATTTATGCTAAAAGTACCAAGGAGGAAGAAAGTTGTTTTTTTCTTCAGATTGTTATCATCTTGGTTTGTAACTTGTATGTTCTCAGAACATTATTTGATTCTCCACAATCAGTAGCACAATTAATTTTATATTAATTGGTTTTGTAGTTGTCCAGAACTCTATTACACTTAAAACGTGATCAAATACTATAAATTATTATATCATTTATGATCACACCTGATCAATTAAGAGGATTCGGGGAAGGTAAAACTTCATGTAAATCTTTGGAAAATGGTTTTAACCTGTTTCTCAGCTAATTAAAGAATACGTAGCTATATTTCTTGTCATTCTTTTTTTGGAAACTATAATATGAAAGTTCAAAATATAAAAAAGATACTTAAAATTAGACATTTGATAGTTGGGATATGTTATAGTACTTTGAAACAAATTCTGTAATAGTATTCAGAATTGAGATGTTTAGCACACACTGCGTCAGTTATGTTAAATGGTGGGGATGGGGTGTGGCAGGCAGTAGTGGAATGTAGAATGCTGCTGTATGCTGTGTAATGTAAGCATCTCCGTTCCTAGTGGAGAAGTTGCGTCGTGTTCTCAAGAAGCACAGAGGGAGACATTTGGTAAAGTACCAAGTAGTTGAATGAAATACAGTACATAGCAGATAAATTTTGTATATACTAACAAATCAGTAGCTATATTTGATATCCTGGGTAGCCGTATTTGATATCCAAACTATTAACACTTCATTACCCTGAAGAGCTTCCTCCTTTCTTTTTGATAGTATTTTTTTTTTTTTTTTTTTGAGTCGGAGTCGTGCACTGTCACCCAGGCTGGAGTGCAGTGGCGCGATCTTGGCTCACTGCAACCTCCGCCTCCCGGGTTCAAGGGATTCTTCTGCCTCAGCTTCCCGAGTAGCTGGGACTACAGGTGCGTGCCACCACGCCTGGCTAATTTTTGTGTTTTTAGTAGAGACTGGGCTTCACCATATTGGTCAGGCTGATCTTGAACTCCTGACCTCGTGATCCAGCCGCCTCGGCCTTCCAAAGTGCTGCAATTACAGGTGTGAGCCACCATGCCTGGCTGATAGTAATTTTTAATCTTTATGTGATGAGGTGTGCAGGTCCAGAAATCGTAACATGAATGGCAGTTAAAGGCCTTTGAGAAAGTAGGGGAGGGTGATGGATGCATCAGCCTCGGCCACCCTCTAGTGGCTGCTCTGACCATATTGCAACTTCAGTTGATCCTCTTAAGTGTACATCAGGAGGGGGAATGGCTGAGGGGCTTGTTGTTTTTTATACAAAATTCTTTTTTGTATTATAAAACATCTGGAGTAATCTAGAGGAATAACTTCAGTAAGGAGTTACCTTAAATATCAACATTGGTTATTTGGGTACTAGGATTATGGATGATTTTATTTTCATAATTATACTTGAGTGTATTTTCTAAATTTTACGTAGTCAACTTTTTGTTCTAAGTCAGAGAAACAGAAAGGAAGACTCACTGATCACCTCTGTGTGCCAGACACTGTTATATATATCATTCCTAATTCCTAATACACGAATTTGAGTTACATTGATTAGTATATACAAAATTTATGTCCTGTATTTTCAACTTCACTTGGGGCTTTAATGGAACACTATCATTCGCTAACATTTTTGTGGCACAGACTTCTTGCTGATGTTGTTTACCAGAGTGTCCTTTGATTCTACTTCAGTCTTGCCTAGTAAAGTCATCTTTCTCCCTTAATGAATATCTCACCTTCTTTCGGGACCACTCACCAGTCTGTGAACCTTCAAAACAAATACATTCCATGTTCTTATTCATGTTGACATATGTTTGATATAGTACATACTGCCGTCTGTTGTAGTTATTTGTGTGTATTGCCTATTTCCTAGCTTTGCATCCTACAGCCCCAGAACAACACATAGAAAGCACACAGTATTTGCCTAAAACCATATATTGGAAGCTTCTACCTGCCTCAGTTTGTGATGTAATGGTATTTGACTTATTTTAATCAGTTGCTTGGCATTGTAGCACATTTTCCTAGAACCAGTATTTCAAATGGTGTGTAGGTGCCTAAGCCCTGAAATACTGGTTTTAAAACTTAGCCACACATTTAAAAACTGGAGAGTTAAAAAAAAAACAAAAAAAACCTCCAATGTCCAGGTTACACCTCATACACGTGGAATCAAAGTATTTGGAATGGAAGCCAGGTATCAGTATTTTTAAAAAAGACACCCCATGTTATTTGGATGTTCAGCAAAAGTTAATGAACCACTACCCTATTTAATCTATACTGCATGGGTACTAAAGTTAAACTCCTGACATTTAAAGTTTTGCTTTTGGGGAAAATACTTTTCTCAAGCCAGATGCAAGAGGTTTTGATGGCATAAGACCTACAGATAACTAACAGGCTTATTTAAGCCCAGGTATTTATTGTTAAAGGAGGTATTTGTCCAACTTACTCTCAAATAGTTCCCAAAAAATGTTTGCAAGGGGAGAGAGAGAGAATGAGAATGGTAAAGCAAATGGGGGCAAAATGTAAACGGTTGCTGAATTCTATAAAGGCTGTATGGGATTGACTAATATTAGTCGTGCAACTTTTTTGTAAGTTTGTAAAACTTTTTAAAAGTTTTGTTAAAAAGAGAGAGAGAATTTGTTAACACAGATAAATCACTAATTGGTGAAATAGTAGAGATTTTTGTTTGTAATTTTACTTTATTATTATTATTATTATTTTTTTTTTTTTGAGATGGAGTTTCACTCTTGTCGCCTAGGCTGGAGTGCCGTGGCGCGATCTTGGCTCACTGCAACCTCCACCTCCCTGGTTTAAGCGATTCTCCCGCCTCAGCCTCCCGAGTAGCTGGGATTACAGGCACCTGCCACCATGCCCAGCTAATTTTTGTATTTTTAGTAGAGACGGGGTTTTGTCATATGAGTCAGGCTGGTCTTGAACTCCTGACCTCAGGTGATCTACCCGCCTCAGCCTCCCAAAGTGCTGGGATTACAGGCGTGAGCCACCATGGCCAGCCCTAGATTTTTGTTTTTAATTTTTAAAAATATTGGAGTGCACAGAGTATATCTGGCTTCAATCATCTCTTTTCATTCATGTTGCTGTTTGACTGAAATCCTCTTTCTCCTGGCGGATGGGATTGGCGGGTGGTCCTATTTTCTAAAGGGAGGAGGCATTTCCTATTTAATCTTGAGGATACAGGGAAGATGGTATAGAGTTAAGCATCAACCCACTTCTCTGTCTCTTCTTTTTGCCTCTTCTTTCTGCTTCATTGGCACAAAATACTGTTTCCATTAAGATGCTTAAAAGTGATGCAGGTGCAGTTCTGCAAATTTAGAAAATAATCATTCGTTGGAAGATACGTTAGATCGTTTAATTTTAACCTCCTGCTTTTTACCAATATGATGACTAAACCAAGACTGGTAGATGTAACCTTATACTTTATTTAAGGTCTACAAGGAGGAGGAGTATATATTTTACTGTTTCTCTTGTTATCTAGAATTTAACATGGGATATTTACCTTTAGGGAAATCTTTTATATTATAACTCTGCCCTGGATGCTTAGTTAGTTAACTGTGCTTTTGTAGTTTCTTTAAGGATTGTGGCTAGTAATTATGAAAATATACTAAATCTCATTACTAATCAGAGAAATGCAAATTAAAACAAAAATGAGGTAATTTCACACCATTTTATTGGCAAAAATTAAAATGTCTGGCACTGCCAAATGTTAATGAGGATGTGTGGGCTCTGCTATTGGTGGGTGTAAGAATTGAATACTGCCTTCATGAACAGTTTGGCAATATTTGATAAAGGAGGCATTCCTTTTGGCCTGACATTTCTAAGTCTGTATTCTGGAAATGCTTGTTCAAAGGAGTCAGGTACAAGAGTATTCATCATAGCAGTGTTTATGTTAATGGAAAACTTAGAAACAAGCCAACTCTCCAGCAGCAAGTGAATAGATTAATTGTGGTTTGTTCATACCCTAGAACACTATGCAGCTATTAGCAAGGAATACATCTCAAAAACATGGTTGAATTAAAAAACAAGTTTCTGAATGATGTGTATGTATGACACCATTATATAAAGTTGGGCAACTTGCAAAATCTTGTGTTTGTGGATACTTATTTGTAGAAATAGTATTAAAACATGCATTGGAATGCAAACCCTGAACCAAATTTAGGATAGCAGTTACTTCTAGGAAACAGAGAAGGGTATAGGATTTGAGGAGTACACACAGATTTTCAACTTGACCTGTGGTGTTTTCTTTCTTATTAAAACTCTGAAGCAAATATAGTGAAATGTTAAGATTAGACAAAGCTAGCTAGTGGGTGCAGTTGTTGTGTTATTCTCTGTAACTTTCTGTATATTTATAAAATACATGATTAGATACATTGAGGGTAGTATGTTTATAATGGGCCATACATTCAGTCACCAGTGGTAACATAGAACAGCAGACTGTGTCTTGCAGATGAGACCTAAGACAGTAGTTCCTTAGACAGTAGTTCAGAACTTAGGTTTTGGAGTCAAATATACCTGGATTAAATTACAGCTTATCCACTTGTTAGCCATCTGACTTTGGGCTTTAGTGTGCACATCTATGAAGTAACAATCAAACTTACCTCTTAGAGGTGGGTTGTGAGATTTTAAAAAAGTATGCTTCAAGTAATACCCACTCAATATATGATAGCTTCATTTAGCCTTTAACCACCTAGATTAAATAATTCTTGTTTCAAAGAACCATACTTCAGAGAACCATGGGACGATATGTTACAAATACAATATCGCTTCTTTTCTGTATGACTGGCATAATTAAAAGTTTCTAAAAGGCAAGTCCATGCCAGAACTTAAGAGAACACACTGGAGTTATATTCTGTACTGAGTTCCACCTACAAACTTAATTATGAAAGATGGTTGAGGTTAACTTTGTTATTGTGCTTTCCTCCTGGATAAGCTTGCTTTTTAAAAGGAAAAAGCTCCTTTAAAAATAGGTTCAGTTAAACTTACAATTTTGCAGCAACCTCAAATCCTCACTCTTAATGGATTTGTCCAGTGAAAATGGTAAACAAGAACACATACATGGTATGTAAAGGTAGATATAGGTACAACAAATGAAAGTATATTTTCCTGGACTGGAAAAATTCCTTTTTGCAAAGGTTATGTTTTTGTTGATCCTTTTCTTGATTTTCAGTGCAGAATTACTGTTAATATATTTTAATTGACCTTTGAGAGCTGTCTTAGGGATCTCTAGAAATATTATTAAATATATTCATAAGCCAGGCTCAGATATTCATAATCCATAGCGAGGAAAACTCTTCCTTACTATGTGTCAGAAAGAGAAGAAGGTAGATGACCTCTCTCCCCCAAATGTCTTGAACTTCCCTTTTCTAACCTGGCATTGCTTGCTTGCCTTCTGACCAAATTCATCACATTGGGAAGTGGAAGTATACATTGCTATCTGATGAGATTTCATTTTAAAAGTTCTCCCCAGTGAAAGCATTATAGGCACTTCAGAGTTGTGGGTGTTTGGCAGGTGTCTACAGCCAAGGAGAGTGAGGGAAAAGTGTTTCAAGCCCAGCTGTGTGGTAGAAATGGAGCATCTTCATCCAGCATCTCCCAGTGAATTGATCATGTGTGGAAACACCAGTCCAAAAGGTAACTCACAGCTTATGGAGGGACCAGAAGCTCTTAATTAAGCTCGTTTTCTATTTTTCTTCAGATTTTCAAAAGAAACAGCCAGACGATGATTCCGCTCCAAGTACAAGTAACAGCCAATCAGATTTGTTTTCCGAAGAGACCACCAGTGACAACAACAATACCTCGATAACCACGCCAACTCTTAGTCCCAGCCAGCAGCCGCTTCCGACAGAACTGAATGTAACTTCACCGAGTAAAGAGGAGTGTAAGTGTCTGGCTTCTGAGGGGTGGTAGAGACCTGACTGATGCACCTGCCTTTCTGTTTCTAGGTGGGCCATGCACAGACACAGCTCATGTCTCATTAATCACACCAACAAAAAGATCCTGTGGTACAGGTATGTACGTCATTCTTATGTGAATTCATCCTATCCTGATCCCCAAATATGTTGTTTTGGTCAGATTCACAGTCTGAGAATGAGGCTTCACCAGTAAAACGGCCACGACTACTTGAGAATACGGAACGGTCCGAGGAAACCAGTCGATCTAAACAGAAGAGTCGACGTCGGTGCTTCCAGTGCCAAACCAAACTGGAGCTGGTGCAGCAGGAATTGGGATCGTGTCGCTGCGGTAAGCATCTCCCCCAGTGGCGTGATGGAGACCACTCTTTCCTCTGCTTCTCCCGCTGCTGCAGGTTATGTGTTCTGTATGTTACATCGCCTCCCCGAGCAGCACGACTGCACATTCGACCACATGGGCCGTGGCCGGGAGGAAGCCATCATGAAAATGGTGAAGCTGGACCGGAAAGTGGGGCGCTCCTGCCAGCGCATCGGGGAGGGGTGCTCCTGAAGGCCAGGCATGGCCACCACGTGACGCTGTTCTTAGTTCACTAATGTTAGCCTTATTTAGGACAAAGTCAGCCAGACACCTTGTACTGGGCACGCGTCAGACTGCAGCCAGTCCGTTTCCTTTCTTTAGCCAGCCATCCTGGTACTGTAGTTTAGGGGTTGATGGTGGTTGAAATTGATTTCTGGCTGGTTACTAAGGTGCCTGCTAGCCATTGTATAAAATTAAAACATGAAGAATATTTTTTTTTTGAGCATGGCTAGTGGATTTAAAACAACACATACCTGTCACTGCTGGAGTCAAACTTATAAAAAGCCTTAAGTGGAAAGTGTTCCAGACGGAGACTCTGAGTTAATAGAGGAGTAGAAGCTGGTGTTAAAGTTCCCACGACGCACATGGCTTTGCCAGAAACTCTGTTTAATGATCGGCCTTTCACCTCTTCACTTATCCTTAGTCCCAGTAGCCAGGATACCTGATGGCCACGTGTGCCTTGGCCACGGGAGGCTGCTGAGATTGGCCACGTGGCTGGGCTGGGTGGTGGCCTCACTCTCCCACAGAGCTGGAAATGGGGGGTGGGGGACAGATTCTTACGGAAATTTTTTTACCTGACTTGCTATGAAAAAACTCATCACACAAGAAGAGAAACAGTAACCTCACTTTGAAAATTAGCTCCACTCAAGACTAGTCCACGAACGAGACCCGCCTTTTCTACACAGGATCCAAGGTCACGAGAAGCAGCCAGAGTGCCCCGCCTCCGCCGGCTCTGGTCTGCCATTCGCCAGTGCAGGGATCTGGCACGGACCAGATGTGGCGAATGGCAGCACAGCGCGGTGGCTGGGTCTGCACACTGGCCTCTGCAGCCAGATTTCTATATTGGGAGTTTTTTAAAAAGACATTTCATAGCCAACAAGAATCAGTAGAAGTGCTGGGAGCAGCAGCTGGGGAAGCTGCCGCCCACGGGCTCTGCCCCTTCCAGCTGGAGCCGCCCGTGCCTCCAGGGGCCAAGAGGATGATGTCGTGGCCTCCATTCTCGTTTCTATGCAGCCCCATAGTCCAAGGACACCCAGTCCACATCTACCATATAGCAAGTTTAGTAAGGGAAGGCAGCATACGTCCCAGGGACAGTGGGTTTGGATCTGTCTAGAACAGCGGTTTGTGGCTGTGGCCCAGCTCCGAGAGTGATATTTGCTCTGGTAGGTGAGGGCCTGAGGGTACATTTCTCCACCTGTGCCCCCTCATGTTCACAGAGGATTTCAGCAGCTGCAACTGCGCACGCCAGGTGGGGAAGGGTGGGGGTGGGCCTGGTTGCCCCATGTTAGGAAATCACTACCAGTCAGGTGGGGCTGGGGCTGGGTGGACAGGATCAGGATTCCCTTGAAAGCCCAGGCAGGGTGAGCAGTCCCAGTGGTCCTAGTGCCGCATCAGATCCAGGTGGGTGAGGGCAGGAGGCCCCTGCGGAGGCAGCGTGGATCTGCCCACACATAGGCTACTGGAATAGTTTAACCCAGCAACTTTCCTTTTTATAAAACAACAAATGGTTCAACTCTGTCTGCAAATTAACAGCTGAACACCTGCAACTGCAAATGTTTTTTGATCCGACGTACTGAAATAGGAAGTCATGCTCTTCCCACCCTCCACCCACCAGAGTGGAACCCGCTGCAAAATCCCCAGCCTTAATTCTTGCTTCAGGACCCAGACCGGTGTCTTGCTCTAGGGCAACCCAGGGCAGAGGGGCCAGGTCTGCCCAGCGTTTACCACTGCTGTCAAGCCACAGCCCTTGGCCACCATACGGGCCATCCTCAGTGAGGCAGCCCCCCATAGGCTTCCGCCAAGCTCTGGTCCCGAAGAGGCTGTGCGAGCCCTTCCCGGCCCTCCCCAGGGCCCCCCGCCCCCTCCTCTGCCTGCTGCGTGGAGGCAGCCATGGGAAGGAGCCCAGGGGAGCTGGCCTGGGGGAGCGAAGCCCATGTTCGCTTCCTGACTTAGAGCTGGGGGGGGTGGGGGGTGGGGCTTGTTCCCCTGCAGTATCTGTTCTGTGAAGTTTGTTAAATGTAAGGAAAGCTTAAATTCTTGTATCTTTAAAAGAGAAAATCTTATTTAACCCTTTTGTGTTCTAGATTTACTTACACACATAGCCTAGAGCTCAGTTTTAGTTTTAACATTGTGAAAATATTAAAAGAATCTTGTAACTTTATTCTTTTTTCTCCTGCTGAAAAAAAAAATTAAACCAATCGTATGAAAGTTTGGTTTTCTTGTTTCACCCCTTCTCCTAA